ACTCAGTAATTTTGGAAAAGTAGACTAAGAATTTGCATTTCAACAGGTATGAGCTGATGCTGATTGTGATGGTAGTATGTGGGACATCCTGAGGAACAATGGACTGAGCTGTACAACTTATCTGAACTTAGAAGTTAGTTTTTAATACTCGGTTCTTAGCACATTGAATTAAACAACCGGTAGTGAGTAGGTGATCTTTTATACATGTTTGTCTATTAATTTAATTAAAATTCTATTTTTCTCTTTCTGTCTAGTGTACTTATTTCAATAAATGACCTCTGTGAAGATATATGGGCCCCTGAAAACTCCAGGGAAGTAAATTCAAATTTCTAAACATAAGAAATCAGTTTTATGTGAGAGATATGTGACCAAGCACCTAGAAACGTTTGACATTAAATATGAGAATACTTTTATCATATGGCATCCAAAAGATGACTGAATTTTGGCCAATGTTTACATTCATTTTATTACTTAAAATATTCTAAGTCAATGTAAGCAGGTAAAAATACAAGATAAATGATGATTTGTAGGAAAACTTTTGAAGTGTAGAATGACTCCAATTTTATTATGCCAATTATCACTATTTACTAGAGAACGTGTAAAATTTTTCATAACATGGTAAGTATTATTTTTGACATAGCGTTGTTCCATCTTGGACATATATTTGTTGAAAAGTAGTAGATGGTATTCTACAGAAACATCTTTATCACTGCAATCATTTCTATGCCTGGTTTCCTCCAGCGTGCTTTTCCGTTGTCTGACTCACTCAGGGCTAGACTAACACTGGGATTAGCATGTGATGGGTCCATTCGCTTTCCGGTTGCCTTGTCTTCACAATGATCTATTGCAGAATCACCTGGTTAAGTTTATTTTTAGAATTTGTAGAGACAGATTTTGGGCATTACTTTCCGTCTCGATCATATGATCTCATAATTGATGTTATTTTGAAAAACAAAAGGGAGATTTCAAAAAACAAAAGGGAGATTTCAACGTGTTTAAATACATCAGCCATCTAGGAAAGGACATCTCTTGAGACTTCACTTCAGCTTCACTGACTTCTGGATTCTCCTCTTGAGTAAAAGGTAACATGTTCAAGTACAATCTAATATTATATTGATTACTGATTTTTCATGTTTGATTTTATAGGACTCAGCCAACTATGAAGTTTTTTGTTTTTGCTTTAATCTTGGCTCTCATGCTTTCCATGACTGTAAGTATATCTGGAAGTTTTAAAGGATACATTTAATTATTTTCTCATTTTCTTCTTTTCCAAGGGAGCTGATTCACATGCAAAGGTAAGACATTTTCATTTACTGGAAAACTTGATTGAATTTTTAATCTTTTCTTTTTATTTCATAGAGACATCATGGGTATAAAAGAAAATTCCATGTAAGTGTTCTTCTGATAATGTGCACTCTGAAGCAATTTGCTCTCTCCTTTTGTGTGTATGCAGGAAAAGCATCATTCACATCGAGGCTATAGATCAAATTATCTGTATGACAATTGATATCTTCAGTAATCACGGGGCATGATTATGGAGGTAAGCTGACTCTAGTTACTTTTCTTTCTAGAGCGATAAAGTGTTATTTTCTTTTTCTTCATAGGTTTGACTGGCAAATTCGCTTTGGACTCGTGTATTCTCATTTGTCATACCGCATCACACTACCACTGCTTTTTGAAGAATTATCATAAGGCAATGCAGAATAAAAGAAATACCATGATTTAGTGAATTCTGTGTTTCAGGATACTTCCCTTCCTAATTATCATTTGATTAGATACTTGCAATTTAAATGTTAAGCTGTTTTCACTGCTGTTTCTGAGTAATAGAAATTCATTCCTCTCCAAAAGCAATAAAATTCAAGCACATTATTATGTGTATGCTCTTTATTTCTCTTTTTTATATTTACA